TGTTTCTTTGTTTTTGAGACAGAGTCTTGCTCTGTTGTCCAGGCTGGAGTGCAGTGGCACAATTTCAGCTCACTGAAGCCTCTGCCTCCCAGGTTCAAGCGAATCTCCTCCCTCAGCCCCCTGAGTAGCTAGGATTACACGCGACTACCACCACACCCAGCTAATTTTTGTATTTTTAGTAGAGACGGGGTTTCACCATGTTGGCCAGGCTGGTCTCGAACTTCTGACCTCAAGTGATCCACCTGCCTCAGCCTCCCAAAGTGTCGGGACTATAGGTGTGGGCCACTGCAGCCTGCCTAACCTCCCCTCTTACAAGGACAGAGGTCAGACTGGACCAGGAGCCTCCACCTCCAGTATAACCTCAGCTCCATCCTTGGCAAAAACCCAATTCCCAAATAAGGTCCCATTCTGAGGCCCTGGAGGTCAGGACTTCTGCGCTTCCCTTTCTGGGTGACAATTCAACCCACAACAGGGCCCAATCCAGAGTGTGTCTCTCCACTGCAGACCCCCTCAAGGCTGCTCCAGAGGACGGGGTGCCGAAGGGGAGGGAGGCCAAGCGGGAGGCTGGGCCTGCGGCCTCTGGGGCACAGCAGCTGTATTTCTGGCCGGTTCAGTGGGAGGCTGGAGGGCCGGATCGGGTGGGCCTGGGGCGGCAGGGGCACCACAGTGCCACTCAGAAGGGCAGGAGCAGAGCCCTGGGAGGGCAGGGAGCAAACCCTGAGCGGGCCTGGCTGGGGGGTTGCTGGCACAGTGGGCAGCTGTTGGGTGGGTTGGGGGAGGGGGTGGTGATGTCTCTTGGGGGGTCAAGGTGCCCGAGTTGCAGGCCCTGGAGGGCTGGGGCTGGCCAGGGCTGCCATCTCACGCTGCTGGGGGAGGCAGAGGGAGGGACGGAGCCATGCAGGGCCTTCCAGTGCTTTCCCACGCTGAGGTGGCTTCGGGGACACAGCCCTGAGGACACACAGGCCTGCGCCCAGCCCCCTTCTCCCCTCGTAGTGGCCCAGGCTGTACCCCGTACACGGCAGCTATGGGCACTATGGGGACACTCAGGCCCCAGCAGGAGTCAGAAGGTAGAGATGGCGGGAGGCCCCCCACTTCCGTGAGGTGCCTGGCCCCTGCCCCCTTCCTGGCTCTGTCTACACCCAGGCATCTCATCTCTCCCACACCGGGGGCTCCTGGCTCTGGAAGCCAATTCCTCCCTTATCAGCAGCGGCAGCCTTTGGGTGCCACGTCGGGGTCTTGGCCCCTCTCTGTCTGCCCGCGTCTGTCTCCTCTCTCCTCCCGTCAACTTGGGGCTCTCGCCACCCAGTGCCCGCCCCCCCCACCCCATGCTCCCGTTCACGCTCTCTTTCTCTCCAGCCTCCTTCCAGCGCCAATCCTGGTTGCCATGGAAACACTGCAGCGGGTACCAGGTGGTGGCTGGGGGCAGGGAGCCTGCGCTGCCGCAGCCTGCGCCATTTCCGATGCCAGGCACCCTCAAGGCACAGAGGCTGGGGCTCATGTTGGGGGCACTTGGCCTCTCCAGGCCTCGAAGGCTTCTCCTGGGCTGACGCGAGCTGGGGAACGGGAGGGACGGACGTGGGAGCGAGAACGTCACACTGGAGGCAGCTGGTGGCACGATGGGGGACAGAGTGAAAGGTAGCAAGTCAAGGTGAACTGAAGGATGATCACAAGACCCTCCGCCCTCTTTCCCCTCTCCCAGGCGCCCTGATCTGGTTGTGGAAGTGGCCCATCCCAAAATAATCCATGAATCTGGGGCACAAATCCTGCGCCATGCCAATCTCCTGGTAAGCCCCACCCCAACCATTTACGCAGAGCCACCTCAACCCTCCCCTCCTTCATCCACCCCAGGTGGGGTCCCCCTCAGCTCTAAGTGACCAGACCACAGAGCGGCAGCTCTTGGAGGCCTCACAGCACTGGGACCACGCCGTGTTTGTGGCCCGAGGGGCCCTGTGGGGCGCTGAGGACATCAGGAGATTGGATGCAGCTGGGGGCCTCCGGGTGAGGCCTGCTGGGCTCCCCAGGAACCAGGGCCACTCCCCCTAACCCGGGCTCTTGCTTCCAGAGCCTTCGTGTCACCATGGCCACACACCCCGATGGCTTCCGGCTTGAGGGACCCCTGGCTGCAGCCCACAGCCCTGGGCCTTGCACTGTGCTCTACGAAGGCCCTGTCCGTGGGCTCTGCCCCTTTGCCCCGCGAAATTCCAACACCATGGCGGCGGCTGCCCTGGCTGCCCCCAGCCTGGGCTTCGATGGGGTGATTGGGGTGCTCGTGGCTGATACCAGGTGAGCAGAGCTAAGCAGGGTGTTGGGCTGAGGCTCTCCAGACTGACTGCCCCTCTTGTCCCAGCCTCACGGACATGCACGTGGTGGATGTAGAGCTGAGCGGACCCCGGGGCCCCACGGGCCGAAGCTTTGCTGTGCACACCCGCAGAGAGAACCCTGCCGAGCCAGGCGCGGTCACCGGCTCCGCCACCGTCACGGCCTTCTGGCAGAGCCTCCTGGGTGCGGCCAGGCCCCTCTCCCCCGGCCCTGGGTGTCTCATTCGCTCATTCCCCTCTCCCCGCAGCCTGCTGCCAGCTCCCCTCCAGGCCGGGGATCCATCTCTGCTGAGAAGCCTCCTCCCTCCCGAGACAAGATCATCTGCCTGGCCTCTCACCACCACCATCCCACCCCTGCCCTGCCCCACTTCCCCAGGGTCTCCCTTCTGACTCAGTAAAGATCACCGCTGCCTCCCCCCGCACCGCCTGGCGTCTCTGATCCCTTTCCCTT